TGGCCGGGCGCAGTGGCTCATGCCTGTAATCCCAGCACTTTGGGAGGCTGAGGCAAGTGGATCACCTGAGATCAGGAGTTCAAGACCAGCCTGACCAACATGGTGAAACCTCATCTCTACTAAAAATACAAAAAATTAGCCGAGCATGGTGGCACATGCCTGTAATCCCAGCTACTCGAGAGGCTGAGGCAGAAGAATCGCTTGAACCCAGAAGGCGGAGGTTGCAGTGAGCCGAAATCACGCTATTGCACTCTAGCCTGGGCAACAAGAGCGAAATACCATCTCAAAAAAAAAAAAAAAAAAAAAATTAGCCGGGTGTGGTAGCATACGCCTGTAATCCCAGCTACTCAGGAGGCTGAGGCAGGAGAATCACTTGAGCCCGGGAGGTGGAGGTTGAAAGTGAGCTGAGATCGCACCACTGCACTCCAACATGGGTGATAGAGCAAGACTCTCTCTCAAAAAAAAAAAAAAAAAAAAAAAAAAGAACGAAGGCATTGGAGATTTGAGCCTGAGCAGTGGCGACAACAGGAGGAGAGGCAAGGCTGCATGTTGGAGATGGCAGAGGCTGACAAAGCAGATGTGTTGGGAACAGTTAGCAGGAGATCCAGCAGGCCAGGGGGAGGCCAGGGCCTCCTCACTCCCCCAGCCAAGGCACCTAGCCCACAGGGACCCAGGTGACACATGACACCAGAGGAGCCACAGGGCCTCCTGGGGCAGGGACCCCCTCAGCCGAGGCAGCAGCTGCTGCTGCAGCTGGTGACATTTCACTCCATGAGAGCCCTGGCTTCAAAGTCTTTGCAGGGGTAGCCGAGGGAGAAAAGGGGGTTGAAGAGGACAGGCTGGGTTGGGGAGGGAGCCACAGCAGGGTGGCCACCAGAGGACCAGGCAGCCAGAGGTGACTTGGGCCGGAGCCCTTAGCCGAGGTGTGTGGGCCTGATGGGTCCAGGAGCAGCCACCCTCATCCTGCAGCCCCCAAGGAACATAGAAGGAGGTGTGGGAACCCTCGGGCAGCCCTAGGCTCCCCCTAGGGGACTGAGGTTGGGCCTGCTGCCCACGGCCTGCCCACTTTACCCAGATGTCCAGCAAGGTGGCCATCAACAGTGACATTGGGCAGGCCCTCTGGGCAGTGGAGCAGCTCCAGATGGAGGCAGGCATCGACCAAGTGAAGGTGAGGGTCGGGGCCAGTGCAGGAGGCGGGAAGAGGTGGGAACACATGGGCCAGGGGACAGGTGCATGCCTGGGTCTGGTCTGGCTGAACCAGTTGGTCTGCAGGTGTCCAAAGATGGCCGCCGATCTGCTGAAGTTCTGCACGGAGCAGGCCAAGAATGACCCCTTCCTTGTGGGCATCCCGGCCGCCACCAACTCCTTCAAGGAGAAGAAGCCCTATGCCATCCTATGAACCCAGGGCAATGCCACCCTGTGGCCTGGGCAAACCAGGGGGCCTCAATAAACATGAAGTGAATACTTCTCAGGGCATGGCT